CTGGCTGTATGATTCTGTTTTCGAGCCTACTGTATTCACCTGTCTGCCCGTCAGCTACTTCTAGGAGCGTCAAAGGGCCTCACCCAGAGACTACAGACCCTCCGGTGGAGAAGTGTACTAGGCCGTGTCTGCAGCTGGAGCCCTCGGCCTGAAATGTTCTGGCTTTAGCAAAGCGGCGACAGTGTCCAACCCCAGTCCCCGAGGAGGGATGTCAGCCCTGGGCCCCTGTGAGCGCTGCAGATTCGTCCCAGGAAAGGGTGACCGGGGTCGCTGCTCCGGGATTACCAGCTAAATACCTGTATTAGCATCCTCAGCACGCACTGGGAGACGCAGCTCAAGTCCGCTCCCCTTCTTGCACCCTCATATATATTTGGTGCAAAATGGAGAACCTTTTCCCCTACGTTTGTGTAAAAATATATGTAAATAAAGCCTTAAAATAGTGTTACCGACCCCCTTTTCCACTCGCAATAACATTGACTATAAATGCTGATAATTCCAAAAGAATCTCGACTCTTCCTTGAGTAGTCTGGAGCTAGCAGGTGCAAGTTTAGAAACAATAACTCATCACTGAGGGAGGCACTGAAAATTTTATAACTGTTAACTGGAATCTAAATTTCCATGTAAATGGGCTGTCTCTGGTCCCGTGTCAAGAGACTAATATTTTTCCAGAAGCCTGAAAATATGCTTTTATGATGTTGGGAGTCTCAAACGTAAAAACGGACTCCTAACCCTCTGGATGTTTCGGCTGAACTCTCAACTGTCCACCAGCTCCCCCTACACGTGGCTCCTTAGAAAGCGTGGAAAAGGGAAAAATGAAAAGAGAAACTGCCAGGACTTAAGATGTCTGCTTAAAGACTCCCTCGAACTGCAGTGAAGGGTCCTACCCGCTTCCAAAATGTCCACCCGCATTCCTGACGTCACTGGATCGGCTCCATCAAGCCAGAAAACGAGAGTGCGCTCCAATCAGGGCTCAGTCCCCGCCCTTGCCTTGCGTCACTTCCGGTGGTGCAGCAGCCATTTTGTCAGTCGCCAGCGGATCCCGCGCGCTGGAGAAGTGCAGTTCCCCCTGGTTACCAACTCGCCCGCTTTTCCTTCGGACTAAGGGAGCCGTCGAAGAGCGCTCGCCAAAGGCGCAGCCGTTTCTCCCTACGGTGCCGCCGCTCCTCCTGCAGCCGCCCGTAGGTAGCGGGCCGTTTTCCTCACCTGTCCCTGACAGGCGCCCTCAGGGAGCCGCGGTCCGCGATGTCAAGCGAGGAAAGCTACCGGGCCATCCTGCGTTACCTGACGAACGAGCGCGAGCCGTATGCGCCGGGCACCGAGGGCAATGTCAAGCGTAAAATCCGAAAAGCTGCCGCCTGCTACGTGGTGCGCGGCGGGACTCTGTATTACCAGCGGCGGCAGCGGCACCGCAAGACCTTCGCGGAGCTGGAGGTGGTGCTGCAGCCGGAGCGACGCCGGGACCTCATCGAGGCGGCGCACCTGGGTCCCGGCGGCACTCACCACACCCGGCATCAGACCTGGCACTACTTGTCCAAGACGTACTGGTGGCGAGGTGAGACCTAGCCCGCGGCGAGGGGGCGGGCTTTAAATTTGACTTGTTAATATTTTCATTGTAGGTATATTGAAGCAAGTCAAAGATTACATTAAACAGTGTAGCAAATGCCAGGAGAAACTAGATCGATCCCGTCCAATATCAGATGTTTCAGAAATGTTGGAAGAATTGGGACTAGACCTTGAATCTGGAGAAGAAAGTAATGAATCGGAAGATGACCTGAGCAACTTTACTTCATCTCCAACTACAGCATCCAAGCCTGCAAAAAAGAAGCCAGTATCCAAACATGAACTTGTGTTTGTAAGTGGTACTCTCCAGTCAGCTTTAAGATTTGTTACTCTTGCTCTCAAACTTATTTTGACAGGTTGACACCAAAGGAGTGGTAAAACGTTCTTCTCCAAAACATTGTCAGGCTGTCTTAAAACAGCTGAACGAACAGAGACTTTCCAACCAGTTCTGTGATGTTACTTTGTTAATTGAAGGAGAAGAGTACAAAGCTCATAAATCTGTTTTGTCAGCAAATAGCGAGTATTTTCGAGATCTTTTTATTGAGAAAGGAGCTGTTTCCAGTCATGAGGCTGTGGTGGATCTTTCTGGTAAGGGTTTTGTATTACTCTTGCTTTTTGTTTTTTTGTCTTTACCTTCTTTGTATTCATACAGGTTTTTGTAAGGCCAGCTTCCTTCCTTTACTGGAATTTGCCTATACTTCTGTACTAAGTTTTGATTTCTGTAGCATGGCTGATGTAGCCATCTTAGCTCGTCATCTTTTCATGTCAGAAGTCTTAGAGATTTGTGAAAGTGTACATAAGCTAATGGAAGAGAAGCAGCTAACAGTATATAAGAAGGGCGAAGTACAAACAGTTGCATCCACCCAGGACTTACGAGTACAGAATGGAGGTACAGCACCTCCTGTTGCTAGCAGTGAGGGAACCACAACAAGTTTACCTACTGAACTTGGGGATTGTGAAATTGTACTACTGGTAAATGGAGAATTGCCAGAAGCTGAGCAGAATGGAGAGGTAGGACGACAGCCTGAGCCCCAGGTTTCTTCAGAGGCTGAATCTGCCCTGTCATCAGTAGGATGTATAGCTGATTCCCATCCTGAAATGGAGTCTGTTGATTTAATAACAAAAAACAACCAGACAGAACTAGAAACTTCAAACAACAGAGAAAATAACACAGTTTCTAATATACACCCTAAACTTTCAAAAGAGAATGTAATTAGTAGCTCGCCAGAGGATAGTGGTATGGGAAATGATATATCAGCTGAGGATATTTGTGCCGAAGACATTCCAAAACATAGGCAGAAAGTTGACCAACCTTTAAAAGATCAGGAAAATCTAGTTGCATCAACAGCAAAGACAGACTTTGGCCCTGATGATGATACTTATAGAAGCAGGCTTCGACAACGTTCTGTTAATGAAGGGGCATATATTCGACTACACAAGGGAATGGAGAAAAAGCTGCAGAAACGGAAAGCCGTTCCCAAGTCAGCAGTTCAACAGGTATGATGTAAGAAGGGTTGACCTTTGTAGTTTTACTTAGATTGTGATTTCTATCCCTTACTAGGTGGCTCAGAAGTTAGTTCAAAGAGGAAAAAAGATGAAACAGCCAAAAAGAGATGCTAAAGAGAACACAGAAGAAGCATCTCATAAATGTGGGGAATGTGGAATGGTTTTTCAGAGACGATACGCCCTTATAATGCACAAACTGAAACATGAAAGAGCTAGAGATTACAAATGTCCAGTAAGTATTTGGAAAGCTAATTGAAGGTAACTTACATTTAGAGAGAATTTTATTTTTCTTTTAGTTGTGTAAAAAACAGTTTCAGTACAGTGCCTCTTTGCGAGCACATCTTATTCGTCATACCAGAAAAGATGCACCCTCTTCATCCTCGTCCAATTCCACGTCTAATGAAGCATCGGGAACATCATCTGAGAAGGGCAGAACCAAGCGGGAATTTATATGTTCCATATGTGGAAGAACATTACCTAAATTATATTCTCTCCGAATACATATGTTAAAGCACACAGGTGTAAAGCCACATGCATGCCAGGTAAAGCTATAACGTTTATTTTGCTATTTAAATTATTGACTTAATCACCCCTGTTCTATCTTAGGTCTGTGGAAAGACTTTTATCTATAAGCATGGTCTAAAATTACATCAGAGTCTTCATCAATCACAGAAGCAGTTCCAGTGTGAACTGTGTGTTAAGTCATTTGTTACCAAACGGAGTCTTCAAGAACATATGAGTATTCACACAGGTAATGAGAAATTTATATTGACATAGTTACATATATGTGACAGGGTTTTAATTTTTTCTAATAGGAGAGTCCAAGTACCTTTGCTCAGTTTGTGGAAAGTCTTTTCATAGGGGCTCTGGACTCAGCAAGCACTTCAAGAAACACCAACCAAAGCCTGAGGTTCGAGGCTATCATTGTACTCAGTAAGTATTCAATATGTGAGGCATTCAGTTAATTATCCAATTGGGTAACTGAACTTTATTGCAGATGTGAAAAAAGTTTCTTTGAAGCTAGAGATCTTCGCCAGCACATGAACAAACATCTTGGTGTGAAGCCATTCCAGTGCCAATTTTGTGATAAGTGCTATAGTTGGAAGAAAGATTGGTATTCCCATGTGAAGTCTCATTCTGTCACTGAGCCTTATAGGTGAGTAAATTTGAGAAGGAGCTGAACTTAATACAAAATAATTGGGTCTTTTCCCCTATTTTAGGTGTAATATATGTGGCAAAGAATTTTATGAAAAAGCTTTGTTCAGAAGGCATGTAAAGAAAGCTACCCATGGGAAGAAAGGAAGAGCAAAGCAAAACCTGGAACGGGTGTGTGAAAAATGTGGAAGAAAATTCACTCAGCTAAGAGAGTATAGGAGACACATGAACAACCATGAAGGTAACTATACTTTATATTATATGTATCCTTATCACTACACATGCTTTTTTTTTTTTTTTTTTAGGAGTTAAGCCATTTGAGTGCTTAACATGTGGAGTAGCTTGGGCTGATGCCCGATCTCTAAAACGCCATGTCAGAACACATACTGGTGAACGGCCCTATGTCTGTCCTGTATGTAGCGAAGCCTACATAGATGCTCGAACACTCCGTAAACATATGACTAAATTCCACAGAGACTATGTGCCTTGCAAAATTATGCTGGAAAAAGACACCCTTCAGTTTCATAACCAAGGAACTCAAGTGGCACATGCTGTTAGCATCTTAACAGCAGGCATGCAGGAACAAGAAAGCAGTGGTCCTCAAGAACTTGAGACTGTGGTAGTGACAGGAGAAACTATGGAAGCTCTGGAAGCTGTTGCAGCTACTGAAGAGTATCCATCGGTATCTACACTTTCTGACCAAAGTATTATGCAAGTGGTTAATTATGTATTAGCACAACAGCAAGGACAGAAGCTATCTGAAGTTGCAGAAGCTATTCAAACTGTTAAAGTAGAGGTAGCACATATTTCAGGAGGAGAATGAGTATGTTAATGAAGATAAAAAGAAGTGACATCTCTTGTACACTGAACTCACAGAACATTTGTTTACAATTCTGTGTGACTGTCTGCTTGGAGTTTACATATCAAAGTTCTGGGCTGTTTGGTAACGTAACGTTTCCAAACATTTTGTCTGGCCAATGGGTTCTATAGAAAAGTCCGTTTAGTGTAGAGAAATTGAAAACAGATCTATTAGGTTGGTGCAATTGCTTTTGCACCAACCTAATATTTGATGGCAGTGGTTTATCATGATATACCTTTTATGAATTAATGTTTATAAATGACTGTACTGAATTTAAAACCGTACAGTTTCATTTGCATTTTGACATTACTTTATTATACATTTTGCATTTAAAAGGCTGCACCAGTTGGCTTTTCTTCTGTTTTATTCTCAAAATATAGAGATTCTGTGATTTATTTGCCCTGTTTATGGATTAAAAAGAAAATTCTAATATAAAGCATTTCAATAGGATGCATAGGTATATTACGTTTTTTAAATGCTTTAGATCTGTGATTCTTGACTTACTATTTATTTTATCCCCTTTTAAGTCAGGGATGCTTTATTCTATTTTAAAGCACTTATGAGTTACATGTTGTAATCAAGTTTGCACAATATATTTATCTATATGAGGAACCCATAAATGAATAGCTAATTTTTAAAATGCCATTAAAATGCATGAAATGCTTATTAAAACCTTACTATACTATTTCTTCAAGGCAAGTAAATTGACCATGAGAAAAGAACACAGTTATTAAACACTGTTGACAGGAAAATTCTCCTTGATAACATAGGACAATTAATGGAAAAAAAAATTCTCATTATTTGCAAAGAATGAACAAGTTAATGAACAAACAAACTAGATTTGGTATGTTTTCAGCTTTTGTATCATGTTTAATTGTTTAATTTGGTTGAAAAACTGCAGTTGAGAAATCAGATAGCAATATAGACATTCACAGCAGCTCTGTGGATACCATGTAATTGTCAGGTAATTTCAGAATGTTGAAAATTATTCAGTGCAGCCCTCATAGTATCATACTTGAAGAAATTGATTACAGTTCCACTAAATTGTTGAAGATAAATTATTTTTAAAGGTTATGAAAACTAAGTTATATTAATTCATATGTTTGATTTTTAAATCCCACCTCCTCAAGCTATCCAATTTTCTGACTTTGAAAATAACCATGAGAGATGCCACATTTCTCTCTGGGAAACTACCACTCAAAGAATAATTGTTAAAAATTAAGCTTTTAGGTATTAGAAGCTGTTATAAAGTATAAAATTAAGATATAAGCAGATCACATGTAAATCATTCCTAAAGCACAAGAAAAGAATGTGCCTTGATGTACATATATTACTAAGTTGCCTCTCCCAGTTTACTTTAAAAATGGCTTTAAGGATAAAGAATAAATGTGATAGCTGTGCATGCATTATATATTTGCATTTGCAAATTTCCCATTGTTTTAACAGCTGTGTGGCTGACTTTCAATTTTAAGACGTGAATTGACATACAGCCCATAACTTTATAATGGCTGCTCATTTATCTTATCTTTCAGTTAGTGGAAAAACATTTCAACCTGACTAAAATTTGGAATTGTGTCTTTTATGTTCCATCCTCTGTTGTTACTAGATTTAGTTTAAAAATTGTGTATGACCATTAATGTATGTCATAAACATGTAAATAAAAGATGTTGAATCTTGTTGAAAAGCATGAACTTTGGAGTTGAGCTTGTTACTATTTTCAGTTCATAAATCAGTTGTTACTTGATGTGTTATTAAGTTAATTTATTTTTAAAGGGAAAGGAAATAAAACACTAAAAAATAACGATTGGAGGAACACAATATTAAAACTTCTTACTCTTACATATAATTGATATGGACAAGAGGCAAGGAAATAATGGGTAGAAGAGGGCAGTTCCCCAGCAAAAGCCTGGAAACCCATGGCCCTAAATGGGAACAGGCATTCCTGTTTTCATGCCCAAATGTTGCCTTTTGGCCCACCACGCCCTCCTATCCTGTATCCATATAAACCCTAAACCCCAGGCTCCATGAGCAGAAGAGTGTTGCGGCAGAGGAGAGAAGAGAGGAGCATCTAAACGTCCAGAGGAGTTCAGCTGGGGACGGTTGGAGAGGAGATCATCTTCCCACTCCATCCCCTTTCCAGCTCCCCATCCATCCTGCTGAGAGCCACCTTTATCCAGCAATAAAATCCCCTGCATTTACCATCCTTCAATTTGTCCATGTGACCTGATTCTTCCTGGACGCTGGACAAGAACGCAGGTACCAAGAGGGCACTG